GCCTTGGTACTGTCGGGACGCGGCTAAGCGTGGACGCGCCCGCATCTGCCCCTCCTCCGCAGTGGTGGAAGACACCCGCGGAGCGCCGGTGGATAAGGGCCGTTTCCTGAGACCAGAGCTGTATCCGCAGCAGGTCAGCACTTCGTGCGCCCTGTGTGCACCTGTAAGGAATGGAATTTAGGCCAGTCGGATTTTCCAAATGTGGAGTTGTGATGCCCAGGCAGAAACTTCAGTTTCTTAGGACTGAAGGTGTCATCTATGAGACAGTCGGTTCCGTGGCATTGGCAGTGATTTGCCATAGAGCTTGGACTTAACTTATATGTAGTCCACGCTCCAAAACACGCTTCCTGTAGAGAGGGGCGTAAACTAATAGATTTGAAATTGTCGAGTCCTTTGGTCTCTCAAGAACGATGGGAACTTGACAAGAAATTTCGATTATTCCCTGGTCTTGATATTACCCACATGGGAAGATACTTGCATAGAATGGTAATGGTCATTACCAATACAACCTTCTGGTAGCTATTTAGATTTCTAAGAATAAGAATAATATAAATGAATATTAGAACAGACAGTATCTACAGAATAATAATCAAAATGTAAAGTCTTGTCACTTGAACTTTTGGTCAAGTGAAAATCAAGGAGAAAACTTAAAATTATATTGCTACATTTCAGTAAGTGACTATAATTTTTAAATTCATTATCTTTTAATGCCTCAGGATCATTCTGAACTTGCTGTGTAGTATTTAATTGTAAATATAAAATGTGAATGATTTGGCTGTATACTCTGGAAATTCCTTTTAATTAAATGATTTGCTTGATTTGTCTTATTGTGGTTGTTGTCTCGTATAGTCATGGAAAATTCCTTTAACTCTTTGAAATTGAAGGTTTTATTAGTTGTATTCTAATTAGTTTTTAGAGAAGACTGTTGTGACTGTTAAATACAATTGAATATATTTTTGAGTACTCATTTAATGTAGTAAACACCTACAGCTTGAAAAGAAAAGCTGTCATATAATTTCCTTAGAAATTGTTTTACAGCCTACCCGTATATTACAAGAAATCTCAAGTCAAACACTGGAAAAGATGTCAGAAGATTCAGAAAAGGAAGACTATTCAGACAGAACAATCAGTGATGAAGATGAATCGGTATGTTTTTCTCAACTTTATTTTACTTGGAGAAAAGAGAAATATTTTTAAATTCTTATTTTAGGATGAGGATATGTTCATGAAATTTGTAAGTGAAGATCTTCATCGGTGTGCACTTTTAACAGGTTTGAACCTATTCATATAGTTTTTGTTTAGCCACTCATGATTGTGTTTGAATCTTTTTCTCAGCTGACTCTTTTGGTGATCCCTTCTTCCCCCGGACTACACAGATACTATTAGAATATCAGCTAGGGAGATGGGTGCCACGTCTTCGTGAACCAAGGGATTTATATGGTGTCTCTTCTTCTGGTCCATTGAGCCCAACACGGTGGCCATACCATTGTGAAGTCATCGATGAAAAAGTCCAGCATATTGGTATGTTTTTAGCAGTTTGGGGGATTCAGACAATCTTCAAATAATGTTTCACTTTTTTTTCCAGATTGGACTCCTTCTTGTCCTGAGCCAGTGTATATCCCAACGGGCTTAGAAACGGAACCCCTTTATCCAGACTCCAAGGAAGCTACTGTGGTTTATCTAGCTGAAGATGGTGAGCACATAATGACACATGTTGCTGTAAAATTGACATCTTTATGATCTTCTTCTCTCATCAGCTTACAAAGAGCCCTGTTTTGTGTATTCCCGAGTTGGGGGTAACCGAACACCTTTGAAGCAGCCTGTGGATTACCGTGACAATACTTTGATGTTTGAAGCAAGGTTTGAGAGTGGTAATCTACAGAAGGTAGTCAAAGTGTAGGTTCTAATTATTTTTATTTAAGGAGCTAGTGCTTTTTTCCCTTTCTTTCTTGTGTATTAGGGCAGAATACGAATACCAATTGACTGTACGCCCTGACCTCTTCACAAATAAACACACCCAGTGGTACTATTTCCAAGTCACTAATATGCGAGCAGGAATAGTCTACAGATTCACTATTGTCAACTTCACCAAACCTGCTAGTCTTTACAGTCGGGGTATGCGCCCACTGTTCTATTCTGAAAAAGAGGCCAAGGCTCATCACATTGGCTGGCAGAGAATAGGAGACCAAATCAAGTATTATAGGAACAACCCAGGCCAAGATGGGCGCCATTATTTCTCTCTTACATGGACATTTCAATTTCCACACAACAAAGATACCTGCTACTTTGCTCATTGCTATCCATACACTTACACCAACCTGCAAGAATACCTTTCTGGCATCAATAATGATCCAGTACGGTCAAAGTTTTGTAAAATACGTGTTTTGTGCCACACGCTTGCTAGGAACATGGTGTATATTTTAACAATCACTACCCCCTTGAAGAACTCTGACTCAAGAAAGCGGAAGGCTGTGATTCTGACTGCAAGGGTCCATCCAGGGGAAACCAACAGCTCTTGGATCATGAAAGGCTTCCTAGATTATATTTTAGGAAACTCAAGTGATGCACAGTTGCTTCGGGACACTTTTGTCTTCAAGGTGGTACCCATGCTCAATCCAGATGGTGTGATTGTGGGAAATTATCGCTGTTCCTTAGCTGGACGGGATTTAAACCGTAATTATACATCTCTCCTGAAGGAATCTTTTCCTTCTGTATGGTATACCCGGAACATGGTTCATAGGTAAAATAAGCCTCAAATTACCTCTGTGCTTAAAAAGTTAGTAACTTATCTTTCTTCCTGGCAGACTGATGGAGAAACGAGAGGTTATTTTATACTGTGATCTTCATGGCCATAGTAGGAAAGAGAACATCTTCATGTATGGCTGTGATGGTAGTGACAGATCTAAGACATTATACTTACAGCAACGAATCTTCCCACTTATGCTAAGCAAAAATTGTCCAGATAAAGTAAGCACCTTTTAAGGTATTAACTTTTCCTTAACGAGTCTCATTTTTATTTGCTGCTTTTCAGTTTTCATTCTCAGCTTGCAAGTTTAATGTCCAGAAGAGCAAAGAAGGAACAGGAAGGGTGGTAATGTGGAAAATGGGAATCAGGAACAGCTTTACCATGGAGGCCACCTTCTGTGGATCTACTCTGGGTAAGACCAAGGGTTCTCATTCACAGCTCTCACTCAAGGGTGGATAAACTTATTGATGTTTTAGGTAACAAACGAGGCACTCATTTCAGCACGAAAGACCTGGAATCAATGGGATATCATTTTTGTGATTCTCTCTTGGATTATTGTGATCCCGACCGGACCAAGGTAAGCAAAGTCCATTTGGTAATGCATCAGACAATATTGATTTTAAGTATGATTCTTTTACTAGAAAAAACATTTGAAAACAAAGAAGGAAAGGAATTCTACCATAGCAAGCCACCAAAATGCCAGAGGACAAGAGGTAAATCTTCATTAATCTAGTTATTAAGGTTTGCATTGTTTTCTTTGATTCTACATTCCATTAGGTTTATGATAGAGGGCATTTGCTGCAAAGACACACACAATCAAATTCTGATGTGAAAGGTAATATTCTGCTTCTACCTTCTCATAAACAACATGCTACTATGATCTTTATCATCTTCTCTAGATACAAGGCCAAATGAACCAGATGATTATATGGTTGATTATTTCAGAAGACAATTACCTAATCAAGGTTTGGGTGAGTAAAATAGGAACACAGACAGTAATGAGTCTCTGTACATATTTTTGTGGTTGCTCCCCAGATCTGCACCACAACTTAAAAAGCAAAATAAAAGAATGCATATCTTTCCAAAGCAAGAAGACTGGCATAAATTGGACAGATGATGAAAAAAGAAGCTACAAGGATAAAGGAATAGTTCAAACTCAAGAAATATTGCAGTATTTGCTCCCCATCGTGCATAGCACTAAAAACATGCAAACCACTCAGATAAAACAGCTATTCAATCCAAGAACCAACTTCCAAATCCAACATCAGTAAGTCAATACAATTTTATCACTCTTATCTAATTATATTTTGATTTGCATAATCTTTCTCAAGAATTTTCATCATTACCAAATGGAATGCCAAGCATGAGATTTATTCCTCCATATTGAAATCTGACCTATGTTTGACCAGAGAGAAATTTAAGGTATGTAAATCATCTTGTTAACATGCAATTCACCTATTAATCCACCTAGACCCTATTCATTTTGGCTTAAGAACAGAACAGACAATGTAGGTTTCAGCCCTATGATTACATTCAGATGTAACGTCATGTTCAACATGATAATTCTGCAAACTCTTACAGCACATTAACTAGTTTCTCCTTAATCCTAAATTAGACCAATGTCTAAAATGGTTTAGCAAAGTGTGATCTTCTCATTCTTTGCTTATTCTCACTTTACCCTGAAATCACTTACTATAGGTAATAGCATGTAAGAGTGTTGAGACAGTCAAACAAATGATATATAAAACAGAGAAGGTAGCCATAAAGAACTAAGTTGTAAGAAAAACAACAACAACAAAAATCAACCTGACAATGTTTAAGTTTGCAGTGAGATCATCTGTTAAGAAAGGATTTGCTTGCTGCTTTCCTACTTTTTAATATTTCCATATACACCTATATCAGATACTTTTGGGGGTGTCTACCTCAGGCACAATTTGCCCTTCTCTGGGGACTGCCTCTTGATCCACAAGGGTAGCACTTCCAAAAGCTGCATTTGTAATTATGTGACCTCTACCCACTGGCATGGTTGCCAATCAGATTATCTTTCTCTATACTTTGGAATTGGAATGAGAGATAGTGGATCAGTCTTGCACATGAAACTGCTGTAGGATGCAAATTTGAGCTAAGGGAAGTAAAAACTTTCCTGTGGAGAGAGAAAAGCAGAGACTGCAGATGAATAAAAACCCTTGGATGTTTTCCATTTTCTAGTTCTAGTCCTTTCCTGAAGCCTGGCTGAATTCCCTCTCCCTCTGTTTCCATGAGTAGCTTTGTACTTTCTTATAATTCTTCCCCTACCCTACCTTATGCTTTTTTTAATTAAGCTAGCTTGAATTGGTTTCTGTTACTTGTAACCAAAGAGGTCTTAGTTAATACCTCACTATTTGTCTGTACCTTCATGCTCAGGCCAATCCTCATTGAGTGCATTTCTAGATTCAAAGTATTAATATATAAGGAACCTCTTATGAAAGTAATGACTAAAAATCACGCCATGTCCTAATTGTCACCTAGACCCCACCCCAATCTCAATGGAGGCTACATATGGAGATGAACCTCCACATCTGTCCAATAATAATTAGAAGCCTCCTATCTCTGGTGTCAATGGGGTCCAGATGGGGAACCTGGACTTCCACTTCCATCTTGCAGTAATGAGGTCTTATCTCCCCACTCCCTGAGCTGGAGCAAACTAACAAAAAGCCAAAACAGAGGGTTTACATAAGATCCAGAGTCTCATAACATAATATGAAAGTGTCTATGTTTTAATCAGAAATAAATTCTTGTACCAAGAACCAGGAAGATCTAAAACTGAAAAAAGACAATTAGTAGACACAAACACTGAGATGTTAATGATGTTAGAATTTTTTGACAAAGATTTTTAAAGTAATCATAATTAAAATGCTTCAAAAAACACTTATAAACACACTTGGAAGAAATAAAAAAATAGCCTCAGCAGAGAGAGAGAGAAAAAAATATTAAGAACCAAATAGAAATTTTTGAATTGAAAAATACCACTGAAATTTTAAAAGCTTAATGGCTGAGCAGAACAGTATAATTGTACAAATAGAGGAAAGAGTCAGTGAATTGAGAGAGATAGAAAAATAGAAATTACCCAACTGAACATAAGAGAAAAAATAGGCTTAAAATAAAATGAATAGAGCTGCAGGCACCTGTAGGACTATAAGACAAAATCTAATAATATTCACATATCGTAGTTTCAGAAGGACAGGAGAATGAATATAGGGCTGAAAAAGAAATCAAAGAAATAATGGCTGAAAGGTTCCCAAATTTGACAGGAGACATAAACCTATAGATCAAAAAGCTGAGCAGACCATTAATAGGATACACCCAAAGAAATTCATGCCAAGATACCCCAAAATTTAAATTTTTTTTTTTTTGAGACAAAGTCTTGCTCAGTTACCCAGGCTGGAGTCCAGTGGAACAATCTTAGCTCACTGAAACCTCCGCCTCCTGGGTTCAAGTGATTCTCGTGCCTCAGCCTTCCGAGTAGCTGGGGTTATAGGCACCCACCACCATGCCTGGCCCAATTTTTGTATTTTTAGTAGAGACGAGGTTTTGCTGTGTTGGCCATGCTGGTCTCGAACTCCTGACCTCAAGTGATCTGACTCCCTCAGCTCCCAAAGTGCTGGGATTACAGGCATGAGCCACCATGCCCATTCCCCAAAATTTAACTTCTGAAAATGAGACCAAAAAAAAAAGAAAAAACTATCGAAAGGAGTCAGAGAGGCTGGGCACAGTGGCTCATGCCTGTAATCCCAGCACTTTGGGAGGCCGAGGTGGGCAGATCACGAGTTCAGGAGATCAAGACCAACCTGGCTAACACGGTGAAACCCCGTCTCTACTAAAAATACAAAAAATTAGCTGGGCGTGGCAGCGGGTGCCTGTAGTTCCAGCTACTCTGGAGGCTGAGGCAGGAGAATGGCATGAACCTGGGAGGCAGAGCTTGCAGTGAGCCAAGATCGTGCCACTGCACTCCAGCCTGGGTGACAGAGCGAGACTCCGTCTCAAAAAATAAAAAAAGAAAAAGAAAGGAGTCAGAGAAAAATGACACCTTTCCTACAGAGGAAAAACAATTTGAATGACAGTGGATTTCTCATCAAAACCCACAAAGCACAATAATTTTAATTATTGGAAGAAATTGTCAACTTAGAATCCTATACCCAGTGAAAATAAGGGAGAAGTCAAGAAAGGTTCAGATAAAAGAAAATGAAGAGAATTTTTCACCAGAAGACTTACTCTAAAAGAATGACTAAAGGAATTTTTCTAAACAGATAGAAAATGACAAAAGAAGGAATATCAGGAAAGAAAGAATACGGTAAGCAAAAATACAGGTAGATATAAAATACACGTAAATATAAATTTTTCTAAATCATATTTGATGGTTGAAGCAAAAATTATAATATTGATGTGGTTCCAAATATACATAAAAGACATATTTAAGACCACTATAAATGTGAGAAGGTAAAAGGACATAAAAGGAGGTAAGGTTTGTACTTCACTCAAATTACTAAGTTAACACAACCAATAAATTGTGATAAGTTATGCATATGTAGTATAATACAGCAACCACTGAAAAAGCTGTTCAAAGAGATATACTAAAAAACACTAAATAAATCAAAATGGAATTCTTGAAAAATGTTCACATTACCCACAGGAAGGCAGGAAAGAGAAAACAAAAAACAAAAGATAAACTTTTTTTAAATGGCAGATTTAAGTCCTAAGACATCAACTATTACATTAAATGTAAATGACCTAAATACAACAGTTAAGGACAGATTAACAGAATGAATTTTAAAACATTACCCAACAATATGCAGTCACAAGAAACTCATTTCAAATATGACAATGGAGGCAGGCTGAAAGTAAAAGGATGGAAGAAGATACATCATGCAAACATTAATAGATGAAAGCAGAAGTGGCTATGTTAATATTAGGTAAAGTAGATTTTAGAGGAAAGAAAATTATCAAAGAGGGGCATTATATATAATGTTTAAAAGGTCAATCCACTAGAAACACAGCAATCTTAGATGTGTGTATAAAATCACAGAACTGGCTGGGTGCAGTGGCTTACACCTGTAATCCCAGCACCTTGGGAGGCCGAGGCAGGTGGATTACCTGAGGTCGGGAGTTTGAGACCAGC